CGCTAAAGTACACCCAGAAGAATGCTCATATAAGTTTTATTTATAATACCCCAAACTGGAAACAACCAAAATGCGTATTAGTAGGAGAATAGTAAACTTGTTTATTTTATGAGATAAATACTACACAGCAATAAAAAAGAATCAACCACTGATAAATGCAAAAATATGAATGAATCAGGAATGTTGAAAAAAAAAAGAGAAGGCAGACACAAAAGCTCTGGTTCAACATTTAGACTTGTGTTTCAAGAAACTGATAACTTTAGTTCTTTCTCCTCTCGCTCTTTTTTTAGACTAATGGTCTATCCTGAAGCCTGGGTTCAGTTTTAGCAACCGTGAAATCCAGGAAGGTTTCCCATAAGAAAATGGGATGGAAGGTCTGGACCGAACACACACAGCCAACAGAGCGGAGGCTCTGAGGCTCACATTAATCAGGGAAAAGGAAGACAGACGGTCGAGCTGAGAAACTTCAGCCGGGTGAGGGGACTAATCCCTCTGTAACGGTTGTCAGTCTGAAAGGGCATCCTCACTCGGTTCTGGGCTCACCTCGTCTAGTTCCGAAGTCCTGGGCAGTCCGCTCACTCGAGCTGTCAGCGCGTCCTGCACTGGGAAACCAGCTGACTTGCCGACATACTTTTTCCACACCGCGGATCCGCGAACGTAGATTCGCCACATCCTTTTCTATTTCCTGGCATCTTGTAGAAAATTTCTCAGTCCAAGTGCCCCTATGTCCCAACCTGTTTCAATTTAACAATTTGAAAGGTGCAATAAGGTGTATTTCTATTGTTATTCTGTATTTCAGAGACAGGGCAAATCCGCCGTTGTGACGAAAGTGCAGGGACAAAGCACAAACTCGGCTCTGGTGGACCGGATACGGAAAAGCGGTGCCTTGGGGAGGGCGGGAGCAAATTCGCTTTCCCCACAGCGCGTGCGCCGCCGCAAGCATGGCTGGTGATGATTGGACGACTGGTAACAGGGGGCGGAGGGCTCCGAAGTCTGGTTTTGGGCGGGAATTGAAACCGCCGCTGAAGCCAACAAGAATTTGAGAACTGTAAATACCAAGCCTTGAAAGGGACCATGGTGCGGCCTGTGAGGTGGGTAGTTCCTGACATTCGTCGGGGGTGGGGTGTTAATGAAAAAATTCTGTTTTGGTCATAGACATAAGAAACCAGTCAATTACTCACAGTTTGACCACTCTGACAGTGATGGTAAGTAAAGCTTCTTATTTTTGTTCTAAAGATTTTCTTTTGGTTTTAATTCACACATGAATAGATGATTTTGTTTCTGCAACTGTACCTTTAAACAAGAAATCCAGAACAGCACCAAAGGAGTTAAAACAAGATAAACCAAAACCTAACTTGAACAATCTCCGGAAAGAAGAAATCCCAGTACAAGAGAAAACCCCTAAAAAAAGGTGAGAGGTAAGACATGCAGTAAATATATGACCTTGTTTCCCCACCCTCCTCCTTTAATTGCAGACTCCCTGAAGGTACTTTTAGTATTCCAGCTAGTGCAGTGCCTTGTACAAAGTAAGTGCTTGGTAAAATATTTGTTAAAGTCTAGAACTCATTATTACTTGTGTATCTATTTTAGGATGGCTTTAGATGACAAGCTCTACCAGAGAGACTTAGAAGTTGCACTAGCTTTATCAGTGAAGGAACTTCCAACAGTCACCACTAATGTGCAGAACTCTCAAGATAAAAGTAACTTTATTTTCTGTATATTTAGCTTTAAATCTGAATTTTCTTTCTTATTCCTTATATTTAGGCATTGAAAAACATGGCAGTAGTAAAATAGAAACAATGAATAAGTCTCCTCATATCTCTAATTGCAGTGTAGCCAGTGATTATTTAGGTAAGTTTTTTATATTAATAATTTTTCTCATCGTTTTCCATTGATTTTTATGCCTCTCCTGAAGATTTGGATAAGATTACTGTGGAAGATGATGTTGGTGGTGTTCAAGGGAAAAGAAAAGCAGCATCTAAAGCTGCAGCACAGCAGAGGAAGATTCTTCTGGAAGGCAGTGATGGTGATAGTGCTAATGACACTGAACCAGACTTTGCACCTGGTAGGTTTTATTCTACTTCGAAATTAATTCTAGCAAAGATGAACTATATAATCTTCTGTTTTAGGTGAAGATTCTGAGGATGATTCTGATTTTTGTGAGAGTGAGGATAATGACGAAGACTTCTCTATGAGAAAAAGTAAAGTTAAAGAAATTAAAAAGAAAGAAGTGAAGGTAAAATCCCCAGTAGAAAAGAAAGAGAAGAAATCTAAATCCAAATGTAATGCTTTGGGTAAGCTTGGTCCAAAACACTTAATTTTATAAACAAACATTTTTACGTATATTTTTCAAATAAGTGACTTCGGTGGACTCTGCTCCAGCTGCCGTCAAATCAGAATCTCAGTCCTTGCCAAAAAAGGTTTCTCTGTCTTCAGATACCACTAGGAAACCATTAGAAATACGCAGTCCTTCAGCTGAAAGCAAGAAACCTAAATGGGTCCCACCAGGTATGGCATATTTATCATCAAGGACAGGAGCTTGGAAAATTATCACTGGTAAATTTTTTTCCTAGTTACAAACATCATGTTCATCAGCATCACATCATATGTTTCCTTTCAGCGGCATCTGGAGGTAGCAGAAGTAGCAGCAGCCCACTGGTGGTAGTGTCTGTGAAGTCTCCCAATCAGAGTCTCCGCCTTGGCTTGTCCAGATTAGCACGAGTTAAACCTTTGCATCCAAATGCCACTAGCACCTGAGTGTGGTACAGGAGGAATGTTTGGTTGGGAGAATCACAGCTTTACAAGGGTGTTTATATTTGATTTGTGTTTATATTTGAGGCAGGTATTGTAATATAAAGGAATCCATTACCATGTCCTATAAATGACCTCTAGCCATTTTATGATTATGTTCTCTGTAAAACTCTTCAAGACTTCAATGAGAAGTTTGTTTATAAGAATTATCTTCTCATACCTTTCCTTGTGAAGAGCGTATTCTGTTTTTCTATCAGTTCGACATGAAGTCCACATCACATGCTGTTCTTTTCTAGTTACATGATGTGCCTTTCTAGCTTTGTCTAGTTTATAGCACCTTAACTTTAACTGTTCAGTTTTATCTGGCAGAGGAAAACATTCTTATTTCTTTCAGAAGACATTTCTGAAATCTTATAAGCTACTTAAGCTACGTTGTCAGTTTTATCGCAAAGATGTTTTGTATTTTAGCCAAATCTTTTTATAGTACAAACTTAGAATTATTTTACACACTAAAATGGTTGCAGTTTTATGGCATATGTCTCCGATTTAGATGGTTATTCTCTAGAAAATAGTATTTAAAGACATTTTATGAAATCTTCATTGTCAAAACCTTTAATAAAAGTGGAAATATTTTGAAATGCCCTTTTTCTTGATACCACTCATCCACGTGTTCCTGATTGTCCACATTTCATGATAAAATGAGAGCTCCGCAGAGAATGTTAGCCTTTCTGTTGTAAATGTAATCTTCAAGTAGTCACTTTTTGTTAAGTTCTTTAGAAAGTAGTTGTCAAGTACTTAGTCATCCCTATTATGATATGAGATAGTACAGCTTTTCAGGAAGCTTAGATCTGAATTTACTTTGAAAAACAATTGTAATGAATATTTTATATTTACATTGAGAATTTCAACTAGCTTCTGATCAATTTTTAATAAAAAATTTTCAAATCATGTTAGCTGTTAAAAAATGTATAATAACTCAGTTTTTCTTGGTTTATGGAAATATCTATATTAATGTGAAAATAATTAATTTAGAATTGTGATTAAAGTGAGCATTTGTCTATTGCTGTTGTACACTTCTTTTATCTAACGTAT